AGCTGTTGCAGGTGGGAAAGGGCCCCTTGGGTCTTGGCTGAAGTTCTTGCTGAAAAGTAAGTAAGTGGTGAGGTTTGCAAAGACGGCTGCAGCTGAGGCTGCCGAAAGGCAGGAGGGCCTGAGCTTCAGGAGCAGGGACAGGATGCATGCCTGTGGCTTGGAATAAAAATGTCTGAGGCCGGGCGTGGTGGCTCACACCTGTAATTCCAGCACTTTGTGAGGCTGAGGCGGGAAGATCACGAGGTGAAGAGATCGAGACCATCCTGGCTGACACGGTGAAACCCTGTCTCTACGAAAAATATATTTAAAAAAACAAAATTAGCTGGGCGTGGTGGCAGCTTTCTGTAGTCCCAGCTACTCGGGAGGCTGAGACAGGAGAATGGCGTGAACCCGGGAGGCAGAGCTTGTAGTAAGCAGAGATAGCACCACTGCACTCCAGTCTGAGCAACAGAGCGAGACTCTGTCTCAAAAACAGACAAAAAAAAAGTCTGCTTAGTGTTAACAGCTCTTTTAAAAACAGAAAAAATTTTTTAAAAAATTTAAAAATGTCCGTTTACAGCCGGGCGTGGTGGCTCATGCCTGTAATTCCAGCACTTTAGGAGGCTGAGGCGGGCGGATCACGAGGTCAGGAGATGGAGACCGTCCTGGCTAACACGGTGAAACCCTGTCTCTACTAAAAATACAAAAAAAATTAACCGGGCGTGGTGGTGGGCGCCTGTAGTCCCAGCTACTTGGGAGGCTGAGGCAGGAGAATGGCGTGAACCCGAGAGGCGGAGCTTGCAGTGAGCCGAGATCGCGCCACTGCACTCCAGCCTGGGTGACTGTGCGAGACTCCATCTAAAAAAATAAAAAATTGTCCATTTACTCAGTTGAATTTTGTTAGGTTTTAATAAAACTGTGCTTATTTTAATCACTAGAAAGAAAACACTGGGGAAAGGTAGAACGTGCTGCAGTGATGAAAATGGGGGATATTATTGCCGAATTCTCACGTGTCAGTCACAGTATTGAAACTTCTCTTTCCTGTCAGTTGCAGTATTCTGCGGAAACCCTGAACAAGAGCGGTCGTCTGTTCCCTTTGGAGCTCAACGGTGAGCACTTTAGGAGCTGTGGCCGGAGGCCTCTTCCCCTGCCTCTTTGTGTCTTTTTTTGTAGACCAGAGTCCCTGGAAGGTCTTCAGTGGAGGACCGCCCGTCAGAAGCCAGGCAGCCACGGGCCCTGATTTCTCCTTCCTGCCGGGCCTGTCTGCTGCCGCTCACACCATGGGTCTTCAGTGGCAGCCACAGTCCCCGCGCCCAGGCGCAGGCCTGGGTGCAGCCAGCACCGTGGACCCCAGTGAAAGCACAGGCTCGTCCACGGCCCCACCGACCAAGCGGCATTGCCGGTCCTTGTCAGAACCCGAGGAGCTTGTGCGCTGCCGGTCCCCCTGGCGCCCCGGCAGCTCCAAGGTCTGGACTCCAGTCTCCAAGAGGCGGTGCGACAGCGGCGGGAGTGCCACGCGGCAGGGAAGCCCCGGCGCCGTCCTGCCGAGGAGTGCTGTGTGGTCGACCGGTCCCACCTCGCCCGCCACGCCCCGGCCGTCCTCCGCCAGCGGCGGCTTCGTGGACAGCAGCGAGGGCAGTGCGGGCTCAGGCCCGCTCTGGTGTTCCGCGGAGTCCTGCTTGCCCTCCACGAGGCGCCGCCCGTCCCTCTCACAGGAGCGACTCGCGGGTGCGGGCACTCCCCTGCCCTGGGCCAGCAGCAGCCCCACGTCCACGCCTGCGCTGGGCGGGCGCCGTGGGCTGCTCCGGTGCCGCTCACAGCCTTGCGTGCTCAGTGGGAAGAGGAGCCGGCGCAAACGGAGGCGTGAGGAGGACGCCAGGTGGACACGCCCATCCTTGGACTTCCTGAAAATGACCCAGGTGAGGCTTTCTTATTTCCAGGGGCTCAGAGGGGCGTTCAGAGCCTGCTGTTTTCACGCTCTAGCCGCACAGCTGTGCCCGCGAGTGCGAGTCCCGCGTCCGAGGCCTCGGCGTGAGCTTACAGCATCTGTCGGGTCCGAGCAGTCAGTCCAGAGGGTCGACTCTGAATGAAAACAAAACGCCGTGGTTTGAAATGGAAGGAAACCTGGCCCCTGAAGGTGCGTAGCGTCCCCGCCACCCCGGTGCGTGTAATGCTTTAAGCCCGTATCTTTTCTATTGCAGACTTTAAAAAATTCAAAAAGCCTTTGCTCCCTCAATTACGAAGATGACGATGAGGATGACACCCCAGTGAAGACGGTTCTGTCCTCCCCATGTGACTCCCGGGGCCTCCCTGGCATCACCATGCCTGGCTGCAGCCAGAGGGGCCTCAGGACCAGCCCTGTCCACCCCAACCTGTGGGCCTCTAGGGAGTCGGTGACCAGTGATGGCTCCCGCAGGAGCAGCGGGGACCCCCGTGATGGGGACAGTGTCGGGGAGGAGGGCGTCTTCCCCCGGGCCCGCTGGGAGCTGGACCTGGAGCAGATCGAGAACAACTGAGGCTGGTGGGGGCTGGTCGGGGCCATGGCTGCCGCCTGCACCTGCCCTGGGGCACAGAGTAGGTTTCCTGTGAGCTGGTCGGGGCCACGGCCCGGCACCTGCCCTGGGGCACAGAGTAGGTTTCCTGTGAGCTGGTCGGGGCCACGGCTGCCGCCGGCACCTGCCCTGGGGCACAGAGTAGGTTTCCTGTGAGCTGGTCGGGGCCACGGCTGCCGCCGGCACCTGCCCTGGGGCACAGAGTAGGTTTCCTGTGAGCTGGTCGGGGCCACGGCTGCCACCGGCACCTGCCCTGGGGCACAGAGTAGGTTTCCTGTGAGCTGGTCGGGGCCACGGCTGCCGCCTGCACTGCCCTGGGGCACAGACTAGGTTTCCTGTGAGCTGGTCGGGGCCATGGCTGCTGCCTGCACCTGCCCCAGGGCACAGAGTAGGTTTCCTGTGAGCTGGTCGGGGCCATGGCTGCCGCCTGCACCTGCCCCGGGGCACAGAGTAGGTTTCCTGTGAGCTGGTCGGGGCCATGGCTGCCACCGGCACCTGCCCTGGGGCACAGAGTAGGTTTCCTGTGAGTTGGTCGGGGCCACGGCTGCCGCCTGCACTGCCCTGGGGCACAGACTAGGTTTCATGTGAGCTGGTCGGGGCCATGGCTGCTGCCGGCACCTGCCCTGGGGCACAGAGTAGGTTTCGTGTTGCTTGGAACATTAAGGCGTAATTTTGATTCAGTTTTTCCTAAAGAAGCATTTTGCATTTTTATGGCTTTTGCAGTTCGGGAGAAAGCTTCTCTATTTTGGATGCATTTCAGAAGGGCGTTCTATTAAACATGAATCTGCAAACAGATTAACATGCGTCTGTGTTCCCCACGAAAGGCCTGCTGTGCAGGGCGCCTTGTGTGCTTTAGTTGCTAGGAAACCCCGGGCGTTGGTGGTCAGAGTCCCACTGGCCCCGTGTGTCCCCCCCTCCCGACGGGTCACGGTGCTTGGGGCTTGCGCATGGGCATCTGTGCCCATGAACCTTGTCACCCACGTGCCAGTGAACCGCCAGCTTGTGGCCGCCTGGTTTTCCACCGGTGGCAGTGATGGCCTTTGGGGCAGACCAAGGTGCCATGAGTCCCTGCTTCCCGTGGCCTGGGAGGGCCCTTGCACCTTCAGGTGGGGTGTAGTGCCAGACCTCTGGGAAGGCTGTCCTGCCGGCAGCACCCGTCAGCACCCACTCTGTGAATTTAATACAAGGCCTTTGCTTTGTGCATACGACTTCTGATTAATTTTCGTTTCCACCATCTGAAGTGGGCCTGGCTGCGCCTCAGGCCTCTGGTCTCTGGCTCAGAACCAGACAAGGCAAGGGATTTCCTGTTTTTCATTCTTGCACTTTTAATAAAATCGTAGGGGTTTCGAGTTTGCGATAGCAAAAGAAAACATTAATACTTTTTTGAAATTTTCTTGTTTTTTTCTCA